TCACAGCAGTGACGCTTCCCGACGCCCCCCGGCCACATCCCCACAGGAACGCTACGGCGCACAGGGCATTACTGTGCCCCCACCACAACCACATAAAGAAAATGTGGGGGCTCGGTCCTCCAGTCACGCGGCGAGCAAGTGCAGCGCGGGACGCCCGAGCGCCGGGTCTAGGCGGGCTGCAGGTGCCGGCAAGTGCTGGGGCCGGGCCGCCGCGGAACCCACCTGTGCTGGGCCTCAGGCCTTGCGCCGCCCTCGGGCTGCCGTCGCCAACCCCCCCCAAACAGCTCGCCGCCACGCTCCCTCGCCGGGGCACCGCCCCCGGCACCCGCCCCGGAAGTAGTTGCGGGAGGGCGCGGAGCACGCCGGGAAGCTCGCGGGTCGGCACCGGGACAGCTCCCGGGCGCCGTGGAATGCACACGTCCCGCACCCGGACCTTCCGGTCAGCTTCCCGGCTCGCTGTCTGATGCCCGCGGTAGCCAATGAGCTAGTGGTGTTTGTCCTGCTCCGTCCCCGCCCTCCAGGGGAACCAATCCCATTGCAGGAGAGGCAGGACGCGCAAAGGCCCGAAAGAGGAGCTGGGCGGGGTGGGGGGAAGGCGGAGGCAGTCTAGTAATGTAAAGCTCCGCTGAGAGGGAGAGTGCTGAAGAAGGGGACAGCCTCTGTACCTGCGGCGCGGCCCGAGGGGCGGACGCGAGCGGAGTGACGCGCTGGAGGCTGTTTATAGCGCTGTCAGGACAGCGCGGGGAGTGGAGGCAGAGGCCTGAGGTGAGGGGCCTCGGGCCTGCTGCGCCTGCAGGGAGTTGAACAAAACGCGGGGAAATACGGGCTGGGGGTGGGTGAGAGGAGGAGCGATGGGCTTTCCACTTCCACAGCTTTAAAATTTAAAAGCTCGACCCGGGAGGCTGTTGGCGTCTGGTTGCCATAACAACCGGCAGCCTCGTGGCAGGCCGGCTGGGGGCGGGGCTCTGAGAACCGGGGCGGGGCTGTGGCGGGGCTAACAGGCTGCAGCTGAGAAACCCACCCCGAGACGGAGCCGGAAGGCCGTTATTCAGAGGCGGCTCCGAGCCTCCCCTTCGCCTTCTGGATGCTCTGAGCTCCTCAACTTGGCGTTCAGGGCCCTGCATTGTCTGGTCCGTTTTCACCGGAGAGTCCAGCAACTGACACTTTCTTCCCTTAAACCTGTTGGGCGGTTCATTCCTTTGAGCTACTGTACATGCTCTTCCTTCTGCCGGTAATGCCGTTCCCTCCCCTATTGTCTTGTCCGACCCTCTTCCATCACCCTGTGTACCCCACAGAGCTCCCCGGATTATGGTGCACTGAGAAGGCATCTGGAAGCCTGGGCCCTCATGGCATCCAACGATAAAGGCATGGCACCCTCGCTGGGCTCTCCCTGGGCCTCCCAGATGGGGCCCTGGGATGCCATCCTCAAGGCTGTCAAAGACCAGCTCCCGTCTCTGGACTCAGACTCCCCTTTGGTAAGCAAGAACTCTCTCCCTGGATGCCTTGTTGTCCTCCAAAAGCCCTCTCATTTGTCCACAGTCGGACTATGGGGAAGAGGAGCTGTTCATCTTCCAGCGAAACCAAACCTCCCTGATTCCAGACCTGTCGGAGGAGCTGGCTGAAGATCCTGCCGATGGCGACAAGTCCAGGGCCTGGGTCGCTGCAGCTGAAGAGTCCCTTCCCGAGGTCTGTGGGACACAGAAGAGTATACGCCTGTGATGCTAACTGAACATACCTGTTTTCTTGACAGCCAGTTCTGGTGCCTGCAGAATTGGCCACAGAACCTGGGTGCAGACAGAACACAAGGACAAAGGATGCATCCTCTCAGGAAGGAAGAGACCCTGGCAGGCCTTTTGAAAGCTCTGGTGAGGTCAGCGCTCTTCTTGGGATGGCCGAGGAGCCCCCCAGGTGGCTGGAAGGCGACCTTGGAAGCCTGTCTTTCAACACCAAAGGATCCCAGGGTCCTCCCTGGGACCCACAGGCCGAAGCCACTCTCTCCTGCCATGAAGGAGACCCAAAGGCAGAGCCCCTCAGCACTGCCTCACAAGAATCTGTGAACCGCCGGGCCCTCCGACAGGAGAGAAGGAAGATGATAGAGACGGACATCCTCCAGAAAGTCACCCGGGATGCCTGCGGCCCGACCAGCAGTGACAAAGGTGGGGTGAAGGAGGCGCCCTGCCACGCTGCGGAGTCAGCTCCCAGATCCAAAATGCCCCTCGTGGAGCCTCCGGAGGGACCACCAGTGCTCTCGCTCCAGGTAGGCGCCTCCCCGTGCCTGGCTGTTTCTCAATCCTCATAATCACTGGTTTTAATGATTTCAGCAACTTGAAGCGTGGGATTTGGATGACATCCTTCAGAGTCTGGCGGGACAAGAAGACAACCAGGGAAATCGTGCACCTGGAACTGTGTGGTGGGCAGCTGACCACCGCCAAGTTCAAGGTCTGACCTTGAACACTGGAGCCCACGTGAATCACTAATCAGCCTCTCCTTTGGCCATCCTCAGACCGCATGGTGCCGAGCGCCCACAACAGGCTCATGGAACAGCTGGCCCTCCTGTGCACCACGCAGTCCAAGGCCTCTGCTTGTGCCCGGAAGGTGCCTGCCGACACTCCCCAGGACACCAAAGAGGCAGATTCAGGAAGCAGGTGGGACTTGTAGCCAGGCCCGGCTCCTGTGGTGACTCCACAACACCTGCTTTTCTCATTTCAGATGTGCCTCAAGGAAGCAGGGCTCCCAGGCTGGGCCAGGCCCGCAGCTGGCCCAGGGCATGAGGCTTAACGCAGAGTCCCCCACCATCTTTATTGACCTGCGGCAGATGGAGCTACCAGACCACCTGTCCCCAGAAAGGTCCGGAGGGCAGTGACTACCCCATACCAGCCGCACATCCAGAAACCCATTTCTCTCCCTGCAGCTCCAGCCACAGCTCCTCTGACAGTGAGGAGGAGGAGGAGGAAGAGATGGCAGCTCTGGGAGACGCAGAGGGGGCATCTCCTTCCTCCCTGGGGCTACGGTAACCACCCAGGGGCCTCTCGCCACCTGCAGGGTTGAGTGAATTTGGTCTCATTGTGTCACAGGACCTGTACCGGGAAAAGCCAGCTTCTCCAGCAGCTCAGGGCCTTTCAGAAGGGGACAGCCCAGCCCGAGCTGCCTGCCAGCAAGGGGCCCGCGGGTGGGAGGGCTCAGGCCCCTGAAGACACAGCTGGATCACGAACTGGGAGGAAGCAACACATGAAGCTCTGTGCCAAGGGGCAGAGCGCCCAGGCTCGACTCCCAAGAGGCAGGCCCAGAGCCCTGGGGGATGTTCCTGAGCCAGGGGCAGCCAGGGAGGCCCTGATGCCTCCTCTGGAGCAACTATAGCTGCCTCAGGTAGTGGGATCCCAGGAGTGGGCAGGGGCGGGGCACCTGTTTGTCTCCCCAACCTTGTCTCCAGGATGTGTCCTGCTGTCTGCCCCGTGGGAAGAGCAGAGAAATCATCACCACCTTGGGCCCCACGGTGCCACGGGCTCAGGCAGCACAGTAGGGCGCCGGGCCTTTGGGACAGTGTCCCAGCTTCCCCTGGGGTTCACCCCTGGCTGCCAGGCCACTGAGGATGGGCAGGGGTCTCTTCTCATCAAGCCTTGTACCAGGCAAAAGACAGGCCCTGCTTGGCCGTGGTCACTGGCCGCCAAGATCAGGGCTACAGATGTCTGCTCTCTGGACCCCACGTGATCTGGCCACTGGGGACCCCCACCCGACCCCACTCCCAATGATGAGGGGCATTTTCATTGCAAGTCAAAGGCAAGACAGGCTTCCATAAAGTCCCAGGAGGTCCCTCCTGTAGGGCACAAGGCCAGGCTGCCTCCCAGCCCCCAGGCCCTCTCCCACCTACAGAGACCCTCCCCTGCCCCCTCCACTCCGGGGCCTGTGCCGCCAGAACCGGGCTCTGCCCCCATACGCTGCCCTCGCAGCCTGGCGGCCTCCGCTGTGGCTGCCTAGCTGTCAAGAGCAAAGGCTTTTTTTTTCTTCAACCCCATTTTCTTCCATTTCTCCCACCTTTTTAATGCCAGTAACCTCACTGAGAATGTTTTACAGTGATGGAAAATAAACTCTGTTCCAAGTTCAACTCTGAATTACTGTGTCTGTCAAGGCAAGGGG